ATTGTTGCCGCTGCTCCTCCCCACTCCCCCAAACTCAGTGTCAGCTCAAGATTGTGCCCAGCAGGGATGGGACCAACGCCAGTCTCACACTCACCTGTGGGGCAGAGCAGACGCCCATGTCAGACCACCGTGGATTGAATCTGTTTCTCACACACAGGGGAGGGGCTGAGCACTGACCATGGCCTCCAGTGAGTGAGCAGAGACCCCCCAGCGCCTGTCCACACACACAGGGGAGGGGGAGCCACAGCTTCCAGCGTCACCCAGAGCCCTGACCCCTCCCTGCCTGGGAGGACGTGGGGTTCCTCTTCTGTCCCACACGGAGGTGGGAGCCTCCTCCTCCCTAATGACCCTGGGTGGTCCCAGACACCTGTGGCCACTCAGCATTGAACTCTGCTCATGGAAGGGGATGCGTCTCAATGTGAGGAACTGTTCTTCCTCTTTCTGTGCCCGTGGCTGTGATGATCTGCATATTTCAGATGTATCACAAGGAGAATTTCATGGTATTTGGAGCCGATGTGGGCTCTTGAGTGGGGGCGTCAATCATCCTCCTGGACTGTGGAGCCCAGCACCAGGATCCTCTCCCGTCCCCACCCTCCTGTCTGAACTGGTCTGGAAATTCACCATGGCTGAGCCTCCCATGTCCTGGGCACCACTGACCCCCACAGCCACTGTGATGAGTGGGGTTCACGACAGCAGGCTCAGAGGTGACATTCATGTCCAAAGTCACATAAACCCTGGATGATAATCAGGAATTAAATACAAATCAGCTCACCTTCCCCAGAATCAGATTACAGACCTAACAAATTCTTCTGAAAACTCTGAACATGGACGGAGGTGCCGAGGGAAGGCCAAGGACGCAAGGGACACTGAGGGGGCGGGACCGACTCAGAGCCTCATTCCCGGGGTGGGGGTGGGTGATGTTGCAACAAAGAGAAAAGGGGAAGTACAGGAGAGGGACGGTTTGGTAGGAAGGAAACACACACTCTCAAGACAGAACAAATATGTTTTATTATAGTTAATCCCTGCATTTCCCCTTTTGAGACAGGGTCTCACTCTGTCACTGAGGCTGGAATGCTAAGGGGTGATCATAGCTCCCTGCAGCCTCCGCCTCCCAGGCCGAAGTATTCCTCCCACCTCAGCCTCCTGAGTAGCTGGGACTAGAGATGTGAGCTGCCATGCCTGGCTAATTTTTTGCTTTTTTTATACAGACAAGGTCTTGCTATGTGGCCCAGGGTAATCTGAAGCTCCTGGCCTCTAGCCTTCACCCACCTCAGCCTCCTGAAGTGCTGGGATTCCAGGCATGAGCCACCATGGTAGACCCTGCATTACTCCTCTGTGCTCACTGCCACACGCAGCTCAACCTGAGCTACACAGCCAGGTGTCAGGTGCGTCTCTGCTGATCTGAGTCTAACTGCAGCATGGACCTGGGTTTTCCCTGAAGCATCTCCAGGGCTGGAGGGACGACCGCCATGGTAAGGACCCCGCAACGCTGAGCTGATGGACGTCCACACCCTGTGCGTCTCTCTGTCCTGCCAGCACTGAGGGCTCATCCATCCGCAGAGCAGGGCAGTGGGAGGAGACGCCATGACCCCCATCCTCACGGTCCTGATCTGTCTCGGTGAGATTTGAAGAGGGAGGGGAGCTTCTAACGGAAAAATCCCTCACAGGGAACTCTCTTCCAGGGCTGAGTCTGGGCCCCAGGACCCACGTGCAGGCAGGTGAGTCTGTTCCCAGCTGTCCCAGGTCCCTCGACTTAGAATCCGACCTCTGATTTCCTTCCAGGGCACCTCCCCAAGCCCACCCTCTGGGCTGAGCCAGGCTCTGTGATCATCCAGGGAAGTCCTGTGACCCTCAGGTGTCAGGGGAGCCTTCAGGCTGAGGAGTACCATCTATATAGGGAAAACAAATCAGCATCCTGGGTTAGACGGATACAAGAGCCTGGGAAGAATGGCCAGTTCCCCATCCCATCCATCACCTGGGAACACGCAGGGCGGTATCACTGTCAGTACTACAGCCACAATCACTCATCAGAGTACAGTGACCCCCTGGAGCTGGTGGTGACAGGTGAGAGGACACTCAGGAGTCCCAGCCCCAGGCCCATTTAACACAGTGCCTCCTTCTCTCCTAGGAGCCTACAGCAAACCCACCCTCTCAGCTCTGCCCAGCCCTGTGGTGACCTTAGGAGGGAACGTGACCCTCCAGTGTGTCTCACAGGTGGCATTTGACGGCTTCATTCTGTGTAAGGAAGGAGAAGATGAACACCCACAACGCCTGAACTCCCATTCCCATGCCCGTGGGTGGTCCTGGGCCATCTTCTCCGTGGGCCCCGTGAGCCCGAGTCGCAGGTGGTCGTACAGGTGCTATGCTTATGACTCGAACTCTCCCTATGTGTGGTCTCTACCCAGTGATCTCCTGGAGCTCCTGGTCCCAGGTGAGAAATTCACAGAATTGCTTGGAGTTCCCGGCTCCTGGAAACCATGAACACCTTTTCCCAGGTGTTTCTAAGAAGCCATCACTCTCAGTGCAGCCAGGTCCTATGGTGGCCCCCGGGGAGAGCCTGACCCTCCAGTGTGTCTCTGATGTCGGCTACGACAGATTTGTTCTGTATAAGGAGGGAGAACGTGACTTCCTCCAGCGCCCTGGTTGGCAGCCCCAGGCTGGGCTCTCCCAGGCCAACTTCACCCTGGGCCCTGTGAGCCCCTCCCACGGGGGCCAGTACAGATGCTACAGTGCACACAACCTCTCCTCCGAGTGGTCGGCCCCCAGTGACCCCCTGGACATCCTGATCACAGGTGAGGAGCCCAGCGGGTTCAGTCAGGGACCCGGCAGCCCCTCACCCATCCTTCTTCTCTCTAGGACAGTTCTATGACAGACCCTCTCTCTCGGTGCAGCCGGTCCCCACAGTAGCCCCAGGAAAGAACGTGACCCTGCTGTGTCAGTCACGGGGGCAGTTCCACACTTTCCTTCTGACCAAGGAGGGGGCAGGCCATCCCCCACTGCATCTGAGATCAGAGCACCAAGCTCAGCAGAACCAGGCTGAATTCCGCATGGGTCCTGTGACCTCAGCCCACGTGGGGACCTACAGATGCTACAGCTCACTCAGCTCCAACCCCTACCTGCTGTCTCTCCCCAGTGACCCCCTGGAGCTCGTGGTCTCAGGTGAGGGCCCTGATCTTGTCCTCTCCGAGCTCTGTATTGGCAGCTCTCATTTCTCATTTCCAAGAGCCCCTGAGTATAAGCCCTTCACCCACACCTGCGGGGTCCCTGGGCCATCTCAAGACAAGAGAGGAGGCTGCTTGGGCCTCGGTGGGATCTGACTGTGATGAGGCTGGAGTCCACCCCAGATGTGCTCCTTTAGAGAGAAGCACCCCAGCTGTGGGTGCCGCTCACACTGCCCCTCCTGTGCTCACCTGGAGGCCTCTGTGCTCAGGGCATCCCTGAGAATAAGGAGGGGCCCTGCACCTGCTCCCTGGACAAGTCAGGCAAGTATTCACAGCACGTCTTTCTGTTTAACTCTGCCCTGACCTCTGTGACCTCTTTGTCCAGCATCCCTAGGCCAACACCCCCAGGATTACACAGTGGAGAATCTCATCCGCATGGGTGTGGCTGGCTTGGTCCTGGTGGTCCTCGGGATTCTGCTATTTGAGGCTCAGCACAGCCAGAGAAGCCTACAAGATGCAGCCGGGAGGTGAACAGCAGAGAGGACAATGCATCCTTCAGCGTGGTGGAGCCTCAGGGACAGATCTGATGATCCCAGGAGGCTCTGGAGGACAATCTAGGACCTACATTATCTGGACTGTATGCTGGTCATTTCTAGAGACAGCAATCAATATTTGAGTGTAAGGAAACTGTCTGGGGTGATTCCTAGAAGATCATTAAACTGTGGTACATTTTTTTGTCTATGAATGTTGACTTCCCTTGACTGGATCCCCTTTTTTTCCCATCCCCAGACATGAGGCTCCATCCCACATGGCACCGTTGGGTCCACACCTCCACACACCTGTGTGCTCTGGTCCACGGCATGTGACACAGTCTTCCTTATTCCTCATTGTCACACTCCTTGATGTCACTTACTGAGTCCCCGTCTCTTCAGTTCAGAGATCCAAACCTGAACCACCAACTAAATCAACGACAGGAGATCAGATTCCAACCAGGAAAACATAAATCCACCCTGCTGCCCTGACACCCTCTCTGTACCTTATGAGCCCTTCCCTCTTTCTCAGATGCTATCTGTGTAATTTCTCCTGAAATATCACCACTTGGAATCATCACACTGGCATTTCAAGTGACACCACAGCTATGCTGATTCAGAAAAAGACATCTCTAAAATACTGTAATTAGTGGTATCTACCAATTTCTGTGACATAAATATTTTTCTCATGGCCCAAATCAAGGTGCCAATGGGTTCTCACTGAATACAGGGTTGGGAAGCAAGGGACAGAACTGTCTTCACTAATGAGCACCAGGGACCTGTGGCACATCCCACTGAGAGCTCACCCATATACCTACAGTCCTTTCTATTTCAGAGGCAATGATCACTTCTACTTCAGTGTTATGGCACAGGTCAAATGAAATTCTGACACTGTTATCCTAGCATATCCACAAAAGACAAACCTATTAATATCTGATGTGGGAGATAACACGGCTCACCTAAAAATCAAAGTACATGCCGGGCGCGGTGGCTCACGCCTGTAATCCCAGCACTTTGGGAGGCCAAGGCAGGCAGATCACGAGGTCAGGAGATCTAGACCATCCTGGCTAACATGGTGAAACCCCGTCTCTACTAAATACACAAAAAAATATTGGCCGGGCGTGGTGGTGGGCGCCTGTAGTCCCAGCTACTCAGGAGGCTGAGGCAGGAGAATGGCGTGAACCTGGGAGGCGGAGCTTGCAATGGGCCGAGATTGCGACACTGCCCTCCAGCCTGGGCGACAGAGCAAGACTCCGTCTCAAAAAAAAAAAAAAATCCAAGTACAACATAAGAAAAATGTTAACAGAACTATGCAGTTTCGATGAAAGAATTTTTTTTGAGATGGAGTTTTGCTTTGTTGCCCAGGCTGGAGTGCAATGGTGCAATCTCGGCTCACTGCAACCTCCACTTCCCAGGTTCAAGCAATTCTCCTGCCTCTGCCTCCCGAGTTACTGGACTACAGGTGTGCACCACCATTCCCGGCTATTTTTTGTATTTTTAGTAGAGACGGGGGTCTCGCCATGTTAGTGAGGCTGGTCTTGAACTCCTGACCTCAGGTTATCCACCTGCCTCAGCCTCCCAGAGTGCTGGGATTACAGGTGTAAGCCACTGTGCCCGGCTGATGGAAGAATTCTTAAATGACTCGTTCTACTTTCTGCTGGTCCAGGCACTCCTTGGCTTGGGGCAGCATTCCACCAGTTTCTGCCTCCATCTTCTCAATGCTTACACCTACCTGGTTGCCTCTGTCTTCACACCCATTCTTCTGTGTGTGTCTTTTCTCTTCTTCAGATTATGATATCACTCAGATCAGATTAGGACTCATCCTAATTCGTTATGATCCCTTGATCATAACTTAAATGCATTTGCAAAGACTATTTCCAACTATGTTCACATTTATAGCTAATGGGGCTCAGGATTTCAACGTGTATATTAGGGGGAACAAGTCAATTTATGACAGTGTCTACAAGAAAAGTATGCATAGAAATACATTTAACCAAATACAAAAATTAGGTGGGTGTGGTGGTACACGCCTGTAATCCCAGCTACTCAGGAGGCTGAGACAGGAGAATCGCGTCAACCCAGGAAACAGAGGTTGCAGTGAGCTGAGATCTTGCCATTGCACTCCAGCCTGGGCAACAGAGTGAGACTCTGTCTCAAAAAAAGAGAAATACATTTAACCAAAGAGATGCAATACGTATACATTGACAATTTTAAAATACTGCTCAAAGAAATAACAAAAGACCTAAATGAGGAAAAAGTCATCCCAGTATCATAAATCAAAAGGCTTAAAATTAGTTATCTCCCTCTAGGGAACCTAGACTAATACACTCACCCCGTCTCCTTGTTCGGAGGCTCTCCTGCCTATCAGCTGTTCTCCTCTGTGCTTTCCATGTCCCTGTGGTTCTCTGGTGAGCCCCATCATGCTGTCCTAGAAGATCCACTTAGAATTTCGGTATTTACTCACCATTTTGACTCCTCTTAACGAGACAGGCACATGCCAGCTGTTTCCATTCATCCAACCTGAACCTGAGCCCCCGATCATTTTTTCTACCACTTTTCAGTCCTGGGAAACTCAGTCCCAATGTGCTTGTCATTCATTTGAGAATAATTTTCATTTTCTCCAGTAGTTTTAAAATTACTTTGTATCTATTCTAGATATCGTTTGCTCTATCATAGTTAAGACATTAATGTTATTTATGAATTTGTGCACATTAAACTCATGATCTTTCATTTCTGTAAAAATGTCAACTATTTCCTTTGCAAGTATTTATTGACTAACATACTCCTTATTTCCTTCATTCTGAAAGTGTGACACATAGAGATATATCTGTTTCCTCTTCTCACTCTATTCTTTGTGTGCATTAATTATCTTTTCTATTTTTTTCATTTCTAGTTTTTCTCCGATGACTAATGAAAAATTTAATAAATATTCTACACCAATACAATGTTTATCATTTCAGCAGTGTCTGGTT